TGGCGCCCGCCACAATGCTCAGCTAATATTTGTATTTTTAGTAGAGATTGGGTTTCACCATGTTGGCCAGGCTGGTCTCGAACTCTTGACCTCAGGTGATCCACCTGCCTCGGCCTCCCAAAGTGCTGGGATTACAGGCGTGAGCCACCGCTCCCGGCCGAAGGCTGGCTTTTTTACCATCATTGAAATCAAGTTAGAATGCACTGTCTCTTCATAGGTAACAAGTAAATCTTTGTAATCAATTGGAATAAATTCCAATGAGCTTTTTGAAAAAATGAAATTTCTGGGATATTATTAATGATGCACATAGAAAGACAGTGAATCCAATGCACATTTTCTTCAGTTTTGATAACGTTACTGTGATTCCTCGCTTGTCCAAAAGAATCGAAGAATGAGTTCGTTCTAGCTTTCTACAAATGAATTCTGCATTTCATTCACAATGAAATAAAAGAGCAAAAGTTATCTGAGTATACCACTAAAGTACTATATATCTGTAAATTACTTTACACTTGCTATCCTCGGCTCATCAGATTAAGCTACAATCAGAATGTCTCATTTATAAACGGAAAGTTGATCAGCTTTTTACTTCCGACCACAAGTTTATCTCCCCTCAGATACCACTGATCCAGTGAGGCATTTAGCTTGCCATAGGCCAGGCTGGGGCCAGTACCACGGCATCCGCAAGGGTGCCAACCTTGTTTGCCTGGATGCCTCCAGCAGATTCGCGCAAACTGCAACTGGTTTTACATCAGGAATACTGTTTGACCAAAGAGTAATTTAGGAGCCAGAGATGAAGTGAGTAAACGTTCAACCGAGGGGTCAAGGTTTCAAACGCACACGTTCTCTATCCCACCAGGAAAGTTCGATACTGTAACAGTGTTTTCGTTTTTCCTTGTCCACCCTAAAGGTTTTCGTCAGGATATTCCCAAAGCCTCCGTCGGTCTGGGGGCAGGAGTAGGGAGAAGGGATGAGGTGACTTTTTGGGCGGGGTGGGGGGAACGTCTGGGCAGCCAGGGACCTGCCCATTCACTCCCCTTTCCCAGCCCCGGGAGGGCGCAGCGCCCGGGTGGGGAGCCCGAGCCAGCCCAGGCCGGCTCTGGCCTCCTGACCCAGACAGCGCAGGGCGCGAGGGATCGCGCGGCCGAGCCCGGGTCGCGCCGCTCCCAGCATCGGGGCCGCTAGCCAAGAGTTCGAGGCCTTCCCGATCCGGATGTGATGAAAAAGAGCAACAGAGGGAGAAGTGTTTCAGGATTGTAGGAGTGGAAGAGGGGAAAGAGAGGCAGAGAGGGGGAAGGCCCCCTCGCAGGGGAGCCGGCTGGAGTGAGCTGGCTGGAAAGAGGGGGCGGAGTGCGCGGAGTCAGAGCCGCCACCGCTGCCGCAGTTGCCGCCACTGCGGCGTCTGGGCTGAGCCGGAGGGAGGCGGGAGGACGCGCAGGGGCGGCCGCCGCCGTCGTCAGGCCACCGGGGCGAAAATGCGGCCGCTGCCGGAGGCTCGCTAACTTTCCGGGGCGGAAGAGGAGGAGGAGGAGGAGGAAGGGGCTTGGAGCGACTACGGGGGGATGCGGAGGTAGGTAGTGGTCTCCGGGCGGGGAAGAGGAGTTTTTTTTTAATTTTGTATATTTTTCCGCCAGAAGCAGTCAGTTCCCTGCACCCAGCACCTCACAGCCCTTCCTCCGTGCGCCCTGCCGGGCGGCGAGCTAGGCGGCAGCGGCGCGGCGCGGGCTCGGCGGAGCGGCCCATGTCCGGCGCGGGCGAAGCCCTCGCTCCCGGGCCCGTGGGGCCGCAGCGCGTGGCCGAGGCGGGCGGCGGCCAGCTGGGCTCCACAGCCCAGGGTGAGTGCGCGCTTGCAAGTGGCAAGCTTCTTCAATTATATTAAATGTATCTTTTTTAATTCAGGAAAATGTGATAAAGACAATACTGAGAAAGATATAACTCAAGCTACCAATAGCCACTTCACACATGGAGAGATGCAAGACCAGTCCATTTGGGGAAATCCTTCGGATGGTGAACTCATTAGAAGTAAGTATTTTTAGAAAAAACTTTGAGTGATTAACTGGCTGACTTTTTCCTGTTTTTAATTTAGCCCAACCTCAGCGCTTGCCTCAGCTTCAGACTTCAGCCCAGGTGCCAAGTGGTGAGGAAATAGGCAAGATAAAGAACGGCCACACAGGTCTGAGCAATGGAAATGGAATTCACCACGGGGCCAAACACGGATCCGCAGATAATCGCAAACTTTCAGCACCTGTTTCTCAAAAAATGCATAGAAAAATTCAGTCCAGCTTGTCTGTAAACAGCGATATCAGTAAGAAGAGCAAAGTAAATGCTGTCTTTTCCCAAAAGACAGGCTCTTCACCTGAAGGTAAGTTTGAGATATATGTAGATTTTATTTGAACTATATGGTCTCCTCATCACTGAAAATGAAGATTGTTGTGTCCACTGTATCCTGGCTTGCTTGTTCTGCGAATTCCTGACCCTTTGCAACATTGTCCTGGGACAAGCGTCATGTGGCATCTGCACCTCAGAAGCCTGCTGCTGTTGCTGTGGTGACGAGATGGGGGATGATTGTAACTGCCCTTGTGATATGGACTGTGGCATCATGGATGCCTGTTGTGAATCATCAGACTGCTTGGAAATCTGTATGGAATGCTGTGGAATTTGTTTTCCTTCATAAATATTTATCTTTTGTTTGTGTTAAAACTGGAGAGTGTTTAAAAATTTCCTTTTGGGGGGAAGAAAAGCACATTGTAAGATTCTCATGAAACAACATGGAATTTGCACTGTTAACTCATTATTGTAAGTAATCTCTGAAAGCCTTTTTACTTTAACCAAATCTACATGGTTTAATATGTGAAATTTTAACTACTTTAACTAGTTTTATAAATTTCTTAATATGTTACAATAACTTAGGGACATTTTGACACCCCCCTTCCCAAATGTTAAATGCCTTCTCCTTTTTACCGATATTTCTGTTTCTTTTAACCGTTCTCAGGAGCACTTTGCTCCAAATATATTATTTTTCAGTGTGTATTTAAACGAGGCAGTTTATTTTGATATGTATCTATTCATGATTGAAAGGAAGCAGTCTTGGCCAGGCACGGTGGCTTACACCTGTAACCCTGGCATTTTGGGAGGCCAAGGTGGGCAGATTGCCTGAGCTCAGGAGTTCGAGACCAGCCAGGGCAACATGGTGAAACCCCATCTCTACTAAAATACAAAAAGTTAGCTGGGCTTGGCGGTGTGCGCCTGTAGTCCCAGCTACTCAGGAGGCTGAGGCAGGAGAATTGCTTGAACCCGAGAGGCGGAAGTTGCAGTGAGCCGAGATTGTGCCACTGAACTCCAACCTGCACTCCAGCCTGGGCAACAGAGCGAGACTCCATCTCTAAATAAATAAATAAATAAATAAATAAATAAATAAATAAATAAACAAACCAGTCTTTATTTTAAAAGAAACTTTAGGAAACAAACCCACATAATAGTTGGGAACCAGTGTTGATCTCTCTCCCTTACCTTCTCCACTTGTTCAACAGACTCTGAATGCCGACTGTGTGGACTCTCTTCCTCAGACTGTGGGGACAGATACAATTCCACTCCTGTCCACAGGAACATGAGATTTAGCAGACTAAGGAGATCTGTAAAGAATGAACCATACCACAAGGCATACTGAAGTGAGGATTATAAGAGAAATAAACTCAAAATGCTGTTGGAATATGCAGAGAATTGCTACCAGAATATTCAGTAAGGTTTCAGGGAGAATGTGGCATTTGAGGACTCTCTTAGAATGAGTGATTCACCTGCTATTTAAATGAATTATTTAGATTTTTGACAAAGATTTAGGTGGACACCCTAAACTGTGTGTGCCTTTAACCAGTTAAAAGAACAGTGCCTTCAGCATACTTTTTTATTAGTTGTAGGAATACAGCTTTTTGAAAAAGCTATAAAGTTTAAATTAACTAAAAATATGCATTTTCTTACACATAATTTAAATGTTATCATACTTTTTTGATGAAAACATAATGCCTTAGTAAAATAGCTCTATTTAATAAAGAAGATTGAGTACTCTGACACATTTCATTTAAATTAGGAAATTTTTAATATTAAAATCCCAGTGTTCTGAGTTATTGAAAGGCTTTCTTTTATTTTGAGAGCTTTAGGTCTTTTTGGGATGAGAACATTTTAGTTGTTTAGTTTGTTTCTTAAGCAGTGCTATTTTTTGTAAACACAGATAAATGGAAACCATTCTTTTCAATGCAGAAGAAATCTAGATATCCCCTACTGTGACCAAATTTCTGTATTACGATTTTATGTTAAATTAAACTAATATGGCAGGTTATAATGATCCTTAAGTGTAAAGAAATCAGTCAATTACAAGAGTAATTGTATAGTTATTGAGACCTATAGTGTGTGGCTTAGATGAAAGGGAGAGTAAATTTTCATACCATGCTCTCTCCTACTCAGTTTGATCTCTCTAAAATTGTAGTTTGGTTTGATTTAATATAATTCTTAGTAGAAATTTTGAAAGTATGCTTTGGGATTAATAATTATTTTTAATTTTTCTGGCTGAATATCAAATTGATAGTAACAACAGAAGCATAATTTTAGGAAGGCTTTCGCAAACCTAGCCTTTTAAGAGAGGTTTTTAACCTGAAGCATGAGAATATATCACCTGTGGTTTTTCCTTTGAGATGAAACGTAGTTTCTAGTTATATCATTACTTAAAGGGCTTAAAAAGAAAAAACTTAGCAAACTTTTGAATCTTTCTTTTATTGCTATTTACACATACATACACACATACAAAACCTTTAAATTTTGGGATCTGAATATAATTCTGGTAAACAGCTGTCTTCATTTTTCTCCTCTAAAGAACTTAATTCATTTGTTACATAAAATATAAGGAAATCTTTATACTATTTTACAGTAACCACAATCTAAATATTTACATATACCCAAAATTAACTTATGCTCATATATTAGGATGTGAGAATATCATCTGTTTATGGACACATGAAACCTCCTAATGACCTGGAATTGTTAGAATATTTGACTTTTTATATGCAAAGTTTTTCAACCAAGTGGTTTGTCTAATATTTAAACATGTACTGGCACAATTTGTGATGAAAATATTAGCACATTTGCAATAATGTTTCTCCATAACAGAGAATGTTAATGGATACCAGAATTTTATTTTTGTATTTATGTTCATAGTACTTTTCCTCTTGTCTACTCCAGACAGTTATTCCATAAAGCATTTGTATAATTAAAAGGAAAACAGAAAAAGGAAAAGTAGGCAAATGTGAAAATAGTTTCAATATATCTTATGATTTCTTAATGTAAAATGTTTTGTTGAAGTATATGGCTATCATGACTAAGTGCTAGAATTTATAGTTACAGGCGGTGTCCTTTTAAATGTGGAAAGGCTTTTAAAATATTTTAAAACTGGACCTGTATTATCCTGAATACACTATTTTGAAAATTTTTAAAAATGACTTCTTTATTTTGCTTTACCGTATGTTTATATCTAATTGACATATTGACTAATGTTTGAAAGAATTCAACCATAAGTTAAAATCTGAAGGTTATCTTTATCATGTTTCATCCCTGTCTGAAGATTTCCTAGTCTTCTTATGTAAATCACATGACTCATGTCCGTAAATGAACTATGAAAGATATCGATCAGTTTATGATCATTGACATGTGATTTCAAAACACAGTGTTCTTTTAAAAATCTATAATATGTCAAAATACAAGTTTTTTTTTTTTACATCGTTTTAGTAAGTTAATTTCATTTATTTACTTTGGAGCTATATTTCCACTTAGAAAAACTAAGGTAATTTTACAATATATGCTGAGATTAAAAACCAAGGTAAAAATGATCAAACATATATGAAATTGAGTCTTAGATTTAATGAATTTCACTCGAAAATAAATGATCAGAAGAATTTTCATCTAAGGCATAGAGTGGCGAAATTTTTGTAAATGCTCGCAGTTAGCATCTAACTAAAACAATACAGTATGACTTTATTTAGGAGAAGGCTTTTTATTTAGAAAATTATTTTTTCATTTTTACAGTGTATCAACTGTATCCATTTTCCTCACCTGGATAGTCAATGTTATCTGAGCAGTTCAAGGAGTAACCAAGGCAACCTTATGTAATAACTTTCCATTCTTTATCCATACAAACTCTTTCAGTGCCCTAGATTCTAATGTTATAAACGTCAAACATCACTGCCCAACATAAATAAGACTCGAGACTTATTAACATAAATAAGTATCTTGCCTTCTTGAATGCTAGTTAAATGCTTAGATTTACCTAACTGCCTAATGAATCAGGTTATTTGTTAATAAGATTATTTTTCAAATTATTTAAGACCTTTATGCCCCTTCCAATTACTTGTGATTTGTAGGCCTGTAGGATTGTTGCATCTAATCTGACTGGCAACAGAAAATGTCATCAAATACTATAATATCCATTTTGTTTTCTTTTGCACTAATACAACAGAACATATCATTTTTGTTTTAAACAATGGTTAATATATTAATAGGGTTTGTTCCACACTTACTATTTATAGTTTTTATAATCAAGCATTGGGTATTAAAAGAGAATCCTTTCAACCCTTCATCTTCGTATGCTTATACAATAAATTGCAGTGAGTGTTTTCTTTGTGCTTGGATTGATACTAGACACCTC